TGGTCTCAAACTCCTGACTTCAGTGATCCGCCCGCCTCAGCCTCCTGAAGTGCTGGGATTACAGGCATGAGCCACTGTGCCCAGCTCATAATGGAACCGTAGATAGGCACAAGTCCTCTCTGAGTGGAATATTTGAAGCCAGAGGGAGTCAGCTATACGAATATCCAGAGCTATTCTGTAGCTCTGGATTGGCCACAAGAGGGTATTGAGCACTGGAATTCTGGCTAGTTTGTACTGAGATGCGCAGTAAATGTAAAATATACCCGAATTTCAAAAACTTACTATAAAAAAGTTAACATATTGTATTAGTAATTTTTTCTTTTGGCGACATGTTGAGATGATCATATTTTGAACATATTGGATTAAATATATTAAAATGAAGTTCATTTTCTTCTTTTTCGTTTAAAAAAAATGTACTAGCTAGTAAATGTGGATTGCCTATGTGGCTGGCATTGTGTTTCTATTGGTCTGAGGAGAAGGGTCCTAGGTAGAGACAACGGCAAAGGTACAGTTCCTGGGGCAGAAACTGAAGGATGCTGAGGCAGAGTCGGCCGGGGAAAAAGTGGCTGAAATGGGAAGGGACCAGATCCAGTGGGACCTTGGTGGCAGCTCTGTAAGGAGGTGGGTTTTAACTGAAGTACGGTGGGGACGCCGTTTTAAGCAGGGAAGGGCAGGGTCTGAATTAACAGGCCCCTGTGGCTGCGAAGTGGGGAACGGACTGTGGGTGAGTGGGCCAGACGGACGGCCAATCGCACCTTTCGCTTGGATGGAAGGCAGGGTGGTTGTAGGTGGGAAGAATCCTGGGTTCCCATGCTGTCTGAACCAGAGTCATTTGTGGCCCTGCCCTCCCCTGGGACTCAATTTCCCCACCTATAAAATAAGCCCCAGTGTCCGCGAACCCTGGAGGGGCCCGCACCACTGCAGGAGCGGCCGCCGGCGCCAGGGGGCGCCTCCTCGATAACTCGGCGCTCGGCTGGCCAGGCACCGGCGCGTCGGCCGCTCGATTGGTCGGGTCGGGGCCGGCCTGAGCGCCGCGGGCCTGCGCCATTGAGGAGCGGCGGGGAGGAAACGCCGCGCAGCGCCGGGCTGGGGCGGGCGGCCCGGGACACCGACAGGTAGGGGCCGAGCGGCTCCGTGCCGGGCGGGGTTATGTTGATTTTCATTATTTTCCTTTCATAGATTTTTCTGTGACCATGAAAGAGAGAAATAAAGAATGATCCATGATTTCTAAACACCTTTTCCTGAGGATATAGTCATGTTGGAAGGCCTTGTAGCCTGGGTTCTCAATACCTATTTGGGAAAATATGTCAATAACCTGAACACTGACCAGCTCTCAGTTGCACTTCTCAAAGGTGAGTATTTCTCTGGGTGAGATACAGCTTTATGGATATTTCATGATGCTGTTTTTATTTTTAGGTGCTGTTGAATTAGAAAACTTGCCATTAAAGAAAGATGCCTTGAAAGAATTGGAATTACCATTTGAAGTCAAAGCTGGTATGTGGAACTAAAGGAGGGGGAAGAAATTTGATGGTGAACAAGACTTTCCTTCTCCTTCCAGGCTTCATTGGGAAAGTAACCCTTCAGATTCCCTTTTATCGCCCCCATGTGGACCCTTGGGTGATCTCCATCTCCAGCCTTCACTTAATTGGAGCCCCAGAGAAAATACAGGATTTCAATGATGAAAAGGAGAAGCTGTTGGAAAGGGAACGTAAGAAAGCACTACTTCAAGCCCTGGAGGAGAAATGGAAGGCAAGGCAGAGATCTTCTGGGCCATAAGAGCAGATTGAGCTAATGCTGACTCTTGTCTTTGTAGAATGACCGCCAGCAGAAAGGGGAGTCCTATTGGTATTCAGTTACCGCCTCCGTAGTTACAAGGATTGTGGAGAATATTGAAGTAAGTCCTGCTGACTTTTATAAAAGTATCAACATCAGCTGCTTTTTCTTTTTTCTCTTTGCAGTTAAAAATTCAAGATGTCCATTTACGCTTTGAAGATGGTGTCACCAATCCCTCCCATCCTTTTGCTTTTGGCATCTGCATTAAGAATGTGTCCATGCAAAATGCTGTGAATGAGCCTGTGAGTATGAAATGTGATGACAAAGCAGGAAGTCCTATTTTCTTCTTTGTCTTTTTTACCTCAGGTACAGAAACTAATGCGGAAAAAGCAATTAGACGTAGCAGAATTTAGCATCTATTGGGATGTCGATTGCACTTTACTGGGGGATTTGCCTCAGATGGAGTTACAGGTACGATTTCGGCAGGGAGATTTGTTGCAAGACGGAGCAGAGCAGGTGTTCTTGTGACACACAGGAGGCCATGGCCAGGAGCATGGAGAGTCGCAGCCATCACTACGTCCTGGAGCCTGTGTTTGCATCTGCTCTTTTGAAGAGAAACTGCTCCAAGAAGCCCCTGCGGTCTCGGCACAGTCCCCGTATTGATTGTGATATTCAGCTGGAGACCATTCCCTTGAAACTCTCTCAGGTATGCCCTTTCTTCTCAGTGGCATCTACTTATAACCTAGTATCTCTTAACCTCTAATACAAAGCTGCAATACCGGCAAATCATGGAATTCCTCAAGGAGCTGGAACGAAAGGAGAGGCAGGTGAAGTTCCGAAGGTGGAAACCCAAGGTGGCGATATCTAAGAAGTAAGGGCTTCTCAGTGTGGTCATGAAATTCAAGAAGTGATTACATCGTTATGGACTATTTCAGCTGCCGAGAATGGTGGTATTTTGCTTTGAATGCTAACTTGTATGAGATCAGAGAGCAGAGGAAACGTTGCACCTGGGACTTTATGTTGCACCGCGCTCGTGATGCTGTATCTTACACTGACAAATATTTCAACAAGTTAAAAGGAGGCCTGCTGTCCACAGATGACAAGGTAAGTGGACTGTGGTCTTGTGTTTCTTGTCTTTGTTTATTTGCTTTTGTTTTCACCCAAACAGGAGGAAATGTGTCGGATTGAAGAGGAACAGAGCTTTGAGGAATTGAAGATTTTGCGTGAACTGGTTCATGATCGATTTCACAAACAGGAAGAACTAGCAGAGGTAAGAAATCCTCTACAAGAGGATTTGTTCAGTACTCATCTCTGCTCCTTTGTGATTGACACAGAGTCTGCGGGAGCCTCAGTTTGATTCTCCAGGAGCCTGTCCGGGAGCCCCAGAACCCGGTGGAGGCAGTGGGATGCTGCAGTATCTCCAGTCCTGGTTTCCTGGATGGGGTGGCTGGTACGGGCAGCAGACCCCAGAAGGGAATGTGGTTGAGGGACTGTCAGCAGAGCAACAGGAGCAGTGGATTCCTGAAGAGATCCTGGGTACGGTGGGAGCTGGCCTTCACTTGATTCAATTTCTTACAGTCTTTTCTCCCTTACCATTTAGGCACTGAGGAGTTTTTTGACCCCACTGCAGATGCCTCGTGTATGAACACGTATACAAAGCGAGATCATGTCTTTGCCAAACTGAATTTGCAGTTGCAGCGAGGTACAGTGACTCTGTTACACAAGGAGCAAGGAACTCCTCAAATGAATGAAAGTGCTTTCATGCAGCTCGAGTTTTCAGGTACACTGCCCCCAAGAAACTACCTGCCACTGATTGTATCAACTATTTTATTTATCTTTTATAGATGTAAAACTTCTAGCAGAGTCTCTTCCTCGAAGAAATTCCTCGTTGCTTTCAGTCCGGTTGGGTGGACTGTTTCTTCGAGACCTGGCTACAGAAGGAACTATGTTTCCTCTTCTAGTCTTCCCTAATCCAGTATGTACAACAGTTGGATAGTTAATGTATCTCGTTTACGCATTTTTGTGTGTTTGTTTAATAGCAAAAAGAAGTTGGCAGAGTCTCACAATCTTTTGGTCTACAAACTACATCTGCAGACAGAAGTGATCATTACCCAGGTAATTTGTCCTATGTTGTTTTTTTAAAATTTTTCCGTGTTCTTATTCCTGTTCTTTCCTTTAGCTGCAGATCCAGATGGCCCCGTTTTTGAGATGCTGTATGAGAGAAATCCGGCGCACAGCCACTTTGAGAGGCGGCTCAATGTCAGCACAAGGCCCTTGAACATCATATACAATCCGCAGGCCATTAAAAAAGTAGCAGACTTTTTCTACAAGGGAAAGGTTCATACCTCAGGTTAACTTTTTTGTTTGTTTGATCTTATGTTCTCTGACTCTGCTGTGTATTTCCAACCTTGCAGGTTTTGGTTATCAGTCTGAACTTGAGCTGAGAGTGGCTGAAGCTGCCCGAAGACAATATAACAAGCTGAAGATGCAGACCAAGGCAGAAATCCGGCAAACTCTTGATCGTTTGCTAGTGGGTGATTTCATTGTAAGTGGGCATCCATAAACACTCTTTGGGGAAGTTATGGTTAATGACTGTTTTATTTGTACAGGAGGAGAGTAAACGATGGACCGTGCGGCTGGATATTTCTGCCCCTCAGGTGATATTTCCTGATGATTTCAAATTCAAGAATCCTGTGTTAGTTGTCGTGGATCTAGGAAGAATGCTTTTGACGAACACCCAAGGTATAGTGTGAGTGGGAAATAATGAAAACCTGATATATTTGAATCTTCTTTTTTTTATCTTCAGATAACTCCAGGAGGAAAAGTAGGGATGGGTCAGCATCTGAAGAGACCCAGTTTAGTGATGATGAATATAAGACCCCCCTGGCCACACCTCCTAACACCCCACCTCCCGAGTCAAGCAGCAGCAACGGAGAGAAAACACCTCCCTTTTCTGGAGTTGAGTTCAGTGAAGAACAGCTTCAAGCACATTTAATGAGCACAAAGATGTATGAGAGGTACTCGCTGTCATTTATGGACCTCCAGATCATGGTTGGACGAGTGAAAGACAATTGGAAGCATGTCCAGGATATTGACGTGGGACCAACACATGTGGTAGAGAAGTTCAACGTTCACCTACAGTTAGAGCGTCGATTGATTTATACTTCAGATCCCAAATATCCAGGAGCCGTGCTCTCAGGCAACTTACCAGACTTAAAAATCCACATTAATGAAGATAAAATATCTGCACTAAAGAATTGCTTTGCTCTCCTCACCACCCCAGAAATGAAAACTTCTGACACTCAGATTAAAGAAAAGATTTTTCCCCAGGAGGAGCAGCGGGGAAGTTTGCAAGACTCCGTAATGAATTTAACCCAGAGCATTGTGTTGTTGGAGCAGCATACCCGCGAGGTTCTGGTGGAGTCGCAGCTCCTCCTGGCGGAATTTAAAGTGAACTGTATGCAGCTTGGTGTTGAGAGCAATGGCCGGTACATTTCTGTGCTCAAGGTGTTTGGTACCAATGCTCACTTTGTGAAGAGGCCTTATGATGCTGAAGTCTCCCTAACTGTTCATGGTTTGCTCCTGGTGGATACCATGCAGACATATGGTGCTGATTTTGACCTTTTGATGGCTTCACATAAGAACTTGAGCTTTGATATTCCAACGGGAAGCCTTCGGGATAGCAGGGCCCAGTCTCCTGTCTCTGGACCGAATGTGGCCCACTTAACTGATGGAGCTACACTGAACGACCGATCAGCTACTAGTGTTTCACTTGACAAAATTCTTACCAAAGAGCAAGAGTCCCTTATTAAGTTGGAATATCAGTTTGTGAGTTCAGAGTGCCCATCGATGAATTTAGACAGTACTCTTCAGGTGATTTCCCTACAGGTGAATAATTTAGATATTATCCTCAATCCAGAGACGATTGTGGAGCTAATTGGTTTTCTTCAAAAATCCTTTCCCAAGGAAAAAGATGATTTAAGTCCTCAACCTTTAATGACTGATTTTGAAAGAAGCTTCAGAGAACAAGGAACTTACCAGTCTACATATGAACAAAACACTGAGGTTGCAGTGGAAATCCATAGGCTGAACTTACTGCTTCTTCGGACAGTGGGCATGGCAAATAGAGAGAAATATGGCAGAAAAATTGCAACTGCAAGTATAGGTGGCACCAAAGTTAATGTCTCAATGGGTAGCACGTTTGACATGAATGGTTCTCTTGGCTGTTTACAGCTTATGGATTTGACACAAGATAACGTTAAAAACCAGTATGTTGTCAGCATTGGGAATTCTGTAGGCTATGAAAATATCATCAGTGATATTGGCTACTTTGAATCTGTGTTTGTCAGAATGGAAGATGCAGCCCTCACTGAAGCTTTGAGTTTCACGTTTGTTGAGAGATCTAAACAGGAGTGTTTTCTCAACCTGAAGATGGCTTCTTTACATTATAACCACTCTGCTAAGTTTTTGAAGGAGTTGACGTTATCCATGGATGAACTGGAAGAAAATTTTCGAGGTATGCTGAAAAGCGCAGCCACCAAAGTCACCACAGTACTAGCTACCAAGACTGCCGAGTATAGCGAGATGGTATCGCTCTTTGAAACTCCAAGGAAGACTCGGGAACCCTTTATCTTAGAGGAAAATGAAATATATGGGTTTGACCTAGCTTCGTCTCATTTGGACACTGTAAAGCTAATCTTGAACATAAACATTGAATCACCAGTTGTTTCTATCCCTCGGAAGCCGGGGAGTCCTGAGTTGTTGGTGGGACACTTGGGACAGATATTCATCCAGAATTTTGTGGCGGGAGATGATGAATCCAGAAGTGACCGTCTGCAGGTGGAAATCAAGGACATTAAACTGTATTCTTTGAATTGCACCCAGTTGGCAGGTAGAGAAGCTGTTGGGTCTGAAGGAAGCCGGATGTTTTGCCCACCTTCCGGGTCTGGCAGTGCCAACAGTCAGGAGGAAGCTCATTTCACACGACATGATTTCTTTGAATCTTTGCATAGAGGTCAAGGTGAGGAGCATCAGTCTTTTGTTCTATTTTGTTATGGTCTATCATTTCATCTCTTTTATGCCAGCTTTTCACATCCTGAACAACACCACCATTCAGTTTAAACTGGAGAAGATCCCTATAGAGAGAGAATCTGAATTGACTTTTTCTCTTAGCCCAGATGACCTGGGAACTTCTAGCATCATGAAGATTGAAGGAAAATTTGTCAATCCAGTTCAGGTAAATTCATGTCAGGGCAGTTGAAGTCATATAGAGTAACTGAATTTTTCTCTTTTCAATACAGGTGGTGTTAGCAAAGCATGTATATGAGCAGGTTTTACAAACCCTGGACAATCTCGTGTACAGTGAAGATCTGAATAAGTATCCAGCCAGTGCTACCTCCTCCCCTTGCCCTGATTCTCCTCTGCCTCCCCTCAGTACCTGTGGAGAATCTTCTGTTGAAAGGAAGGAGAATGGATTGTTCAGCCACTCCAGCCTTTCTAACACCTCTCAGAAGTCATTGTCAGTGAAGGAAGTCAAATCCTTTACTCAGATTCAAGCCACCTTTTGTATATCAGAGCTTCAGGTTCAGCTAAGTGGAGATCTGACTTTGGGGGCCCAAGGTCTTGTGAGCTTAAAGTTTCAGGACTTTGAGGTGGAATTCAGTAAAGACCATCCCCAGACTTTATCTATTCAGATTGCCCTGCATTCTCTGCTGATGGAGGACTTATTGGAGAAGAATCCAGATTCTAAATATAAGAACCTGATGGTGTCTCGAGGAGCCCCTAAGCCATCTAGTTTAGCACAAAAAGAATACCTTTCTCAGTCTTGCCCCTCAGTGTCCAATGTGGAATATCCTGATATGCCTCGGTCTCTCCCTTCCCACATGGAAGAAGCTCCTAATGTCTTCCAGTTGTATCAAAGGCCCACCTCTGCGTCCCGGAAAAAGCAAAAGGAAGTCCAAGACAAGGACTATCCCTTGACCCCACCTCCTTCTCCAACAGTGGATGAGCCCAAGATACTTGTTGGAAAGAGTAAATTTGATGATTCCTTAGTCCACATCAACATATTCTTGGTAGATAAGAAACATCCAGAATTCTCTTCCAGTTACAATCGAGTTAACCGGAGCATTGATGTTGATTTTAATTGCTTGGATGTGCTGATCACACTGCAAACCTGGGTTGTGATATTAGACTTTTTTGGAATCGGCTCCACTGCAGACAACCACGCAATGAGGCTGCCTCCTGAGGGCATTCTGCACAACGTGAAGTTGGAGCCACATGCCTCCATGGAGTCTGGACTTCAGGATCCAGTGAACACCAAACTGGATCTCAAGGTATCCTCAGTTCCCTTTGGCTCCCTTAAGCTTATTGGCCTTGCTTTATCTTGTCTGTTCCTAGGTTCATTCACTTTCTCTAGTGCTGAATAAGACCACCAGTGAGCTTGCCAAAGCAAATGTGTCCAAATTAGTAGCACACCTGGAAATGATTGGTAAGTGGTGGGGGGTGGAGGGAAGCAAACTTATAGTAATGTGTTCTAACTTTATCATCCCTAGAGGGAGACCTGGCCTTACAGGGCAGCATTGGGAGTCTGTCTCTAAGTGACCTCACATGCCATGGAGAGTTCTACAGAGAACGGTTCACTACCAGTGGTGAAGAAGCACTCATCTTCCAGACTTTTAAGTAAAAATGTCAATCTTTTTCTGACTTGATATTATCTGAGTCACACTTTTATCCTAATTTTTAGATACGGACGGCCTGACCCTCTGCTCCGGAGAGAACACGACATTCGCGTGAGCCTCCGGATGGCCTCTGTGCAGTATGTGCATACTCAGCGTTTCCAGGCAGAGGTGGTGGCCTTCATTCAGCATTTCACTCAGCTGCAGGATGTCTTAGGGCGCCAGCGAGCTGCTATTGAGGGGCAGACGGTAGGTAGCCTGGGCCCTCCAAGCTGCTTTTCATCCTCTGAGTCAGTTTTCCTTCCTCTTTCAGGTGAGAGATCAAGCCCAGCGCTGTTCACGGGTTCTCCTGGATATTGAGGCTGGTGCTCCCGTTCTCTTGATCCCAGAAAGTTCCAGATCAAATAATCTGATTGTAGCAAATTTGGGGAAGTTGAAAGTCAAAAATAAGTTTCTGTTTGCTGGTTTTCCTGGCACCTTTTCCCTACAAGATAAGGTGAGCAATCAGTATCCATTTCCTTTTCCGTTCTGCATTCTAGTTTTATTTTGTTCCTTCCCAGGAATCTGTGCCTTCAGCTTCCCCAACGGGTATTCCCAAACACAGTCTGAGGAAAACGACAAGCACGGAGGAGCCCAGGGGAACCCATTCCCAGGGGCAGTTCACGATGCCTCTTGCTGGAATGAGCCTAGGAAGCCTGAAGAGTGAGTTTGTGCCCAGTACCTCCACCAAGCAGCAAGGGCCGCAACCCACACTGTCTGTTGGCCAAGAGTCCAGTAGTCCAGGTAAAAGAGGAGAAAAGCAACATAATACTGAATTCATTACCTCTCTTTCCTTGGGTCCTTGTAGAAGACCATGTCTGCCTGCTGGATTGCGTTGTCGTGGATCTCCAGGACATGGACATCTTTGCTGCAGAGAGACATCCGAGAGAATACTCGAAGGCACCAGAGGATAGTAGTGGAGATCTGATCTTCCCTTCCTATTTTGTGCGACAGACAGGAGGAAGCCTCTTAACCGAGCCTTGTAGGCTGAAATTGCAGGTGGAAAGGAATTTGGACAAGTGAGTGTTTTTTTTTTTTTTTGAGATGGAGTTCTGTGTAAGTGATCTTTTTTCTTTTTCATAGAGAAATAAGTCATACTGTGCCAGACATATCTATCCATGGCAATCTCTCCTCAGTCCACTGCTCTCTGGATCTGTATAAATACAAGCTGATCCGCGGCTTATTAGAGAACAACCTGGGAGAACCCATAGAGGAATTTATGCGGCCTTATGATTTACAAGATCCAAGAATTCATGTGAGTGAGACCTTATGTTCTTCTGTCACTCTGCTGTGGATTGACGAGCATTTTCCTTTTGTAGACTGTCCTGAGTGGAGAAGTGTACACCTGTATGTGCTTCCTCATTGATATGGTGAATGTAAGTCTGGAGCTTAAAGATCCAAAAAGAAAAGAAGGTGCTGGGTCCCTAGCCAGGTATGCCTTTGATTATATTATTATACTGTTAGACATCTTGCTTGCTTTCTTTTCTCTCTTTTAGATTTGACTTCAAGAAATGCAAACTGCTCTATGAAAGTTTTTCCAACCAAACCAAGTCCATTAACTTGGTTTCCCATTCCATGATGGCTTTTGACACCCGTTATGCTGGGCAGAAGACCAGCCCTGGCATGACGAATGTGTTCAGCTGTATCTTTCAGCCCGCTAAGAACAGCAGCACCACCCAAGGGTCCATTCAGATTGAACTACATTTCAGGTAGCAGGTCCAGACCCTTCTCTGCCTTTCTTCCTATTTATTTTCTCCTGTCTTCTTTTTATAGATCTACCAAGGATTCCTCCTGCTTTACAGTAGTTCTCAACAATCTCCGTGTGTTTCTCATATTTGACTGGCTACTGTTAGTCCATGATTTTCTCCACACTCCCAGTGATATTAAGAAACAAAATCATGTTACTCCTTCTCGCCACCGTAACTCTAGCAGCGAATCTGCTATAGTTCCCAAAACTGTGAAGAGTGGAGTAGTTACCAAGCGGTCTTCCCTTCCTGTGTCCAATGAAAGGCACCTGGAGGTCAAGGTCAATGTAACAGGTGATTATATGTGGGTGTGATTCATTGGTGCTTCTGGCTTGATTGACGACGTTGTCCTTTCCAGGTACGGAGTTTGTGGTCATTGAAGATGTGTCCTGCTTCGACACCAATGCCATTATTCTGAAAGGCACCACAGTGCTCACCTATAAGCCCCGGTTTGTTGATCGCCCCTTTTCAGGAAGTTTGTTTGGCATTGAGGTAAGAAGTCTATGTGTTGATCACAGCACTGCTAATTCTCGCCATATTGCATTTCATTCTGTAGGTGTTTTCATGCCGACTAGGGAATGAGCATGATACAGCTCTTTCAATTGTGGATCCCGTACAAATTCAAATGGAGTTGGTGGGGAATTCTTCTTATCAAAATAGTTCAGGATTGATGGATGCATTCAATAGTGAAGATTTCCCACCTGTCCTGGAGGTAATGATGCAAAATCTGTGCAATACGTTGATAAAAAATTGCTACCTTTTTTACATTTTGTTAGATTCAGTTACAAGCCCTGGATATCAGACTCTCCTATAATGATGTTCAGCTGTTTCTTGCCATTGCAAAATCCATCCCAGAGCAAGCTAATGCTGCAGTGCCAGACTCAGTGGCCCTGGAGTCAGACTCCGTTGGCACTTACCTTCCAGGTGCATCTCGCGTTGGAGAGGAAATCAGAGAAGGGACAAGACACACCTTAGATCCTGTCTTGGGTAGGTGTTTAACTATAAAACCCACTCAGTCTTTTATGAAAATTTTATGCTATTTGTTTCCTAGAGTTACAGCTGGCTAGGCTGCAGGAGCTGGGATTCAGCATGGATGATTGTCGCAAAGCTCTTTTGGCGTGTCAAGGTAATTTGAACAGGGTTCTGTTACCCGTTGTTGTAGAACTGATCACTTCTTAATTTCTTTGAAGGCCAATTGAAAAAGGCAGCAAGTTGGTTGTTTAAGAATGCGGAACCTCTGAAGTCTCTTTCCTTGGCCTCCACCAGCCGAGATAGCCCAGGGGCTGTGGCAGCGCCATTGATCTCTGGCGTGGAGATCAAAGCTGAGAGTGTGTGCATCTGTTTCATCGATGACTGCATGGATTGTGATGTTCCTCTCGCTGAACTCACCTTTTCCCGTGAGTGTTGTACTGGTTTTCAGATTCATCTTTGCCGCTGCAGTAAGGTTTGCTTTCATTGCAGGTCTGAATTTTCTTCAGCGTGTAAGAACTAGCCCTGAAGGCTATGCCCACTTCACCCTTTCTGGAGATTATTATAACCGTGCTCTTTCAGGTCAGTATAAAGCATATGTTATCATGGGATTTGAACAGATGTCTTATTTCCTGTGTTCTTTTAGGCTGGGAGCCATTTATTGAGCCTTGGCCATGCTCTGTATCCTGGCAACAGCAGGCAGCTAGTCGTCTCCATCCTCCTCGACTGAAGCTAGAAGCCAAGGCCAAACCTCGTTTGGATATCAATATCACTTCTGTGCTAATTGGTGAGTAGAAAGTTGTCTTTCATAGACTGATATTCTCTTAATATCTCTGGGGGATTCTTTCTAGACCAGTATGTAAGTACCAAGGAATCGTGGATGGCAGATTACTGTAAAGATGACAAGGACATAGAGTCAGCTAAATCAGAAGACTGGATGGGCTCTTCGGTGGATCCTCCATGTTTTGGACAAAGTAAGAGTTTTCACTACATGTGTTTAACTAAATAGCCTCTAACTTTGTCTCTCCTGTCTACCAGGCCTCCCCCTTGTCTACCTTAGAACTAGGAGTACAGCCAGTCTGACTAACCTAGAGCACCAGATCTATGCTAGAGGTACAGTATAGCCAAGCGAGGGCTTGCTTTATGTCTGCTCATAGCCTTCTTCTGTTTGTCGTAGCAGAGGTGAAAACCCCCAAGCGCCGGCAGCCATTTGTCCCCTTTGCTCTGAGGAACCACACGGGGTGCACTTTGTGGTTTGCCACCCTGACCACCACACCCACCAGGTAAGCAGTCAGTTTATATTACCCCGAGTCATGGACAGGCTGATGTCATCTGATTTGGTTCCAGAGCTGCACTCTCTCACAGTGGGAGTCCAGGGGTAGTTCCAGAAGGGAACGGAACATTTCTCGATGATACTCACAATGTTAGTGAATGGCGAGAAGTCCTTACAGGTGAAGAGATTCCCTTTGAATTTGAAGCAAGAGGAAAGTTAAGACACAGGTAAAGTATGGTTTATTCTTTTCTTTAAAAAACCTAATATCTTTTTCTTTGTTCTGCCTGACAGACACACCCATGACCTCCGGATTCATCAACTGCAAGTGAGAGTAAATGGCTGGGAGCAAGTGAGCCCAGTGTCTGTGGACAAAGTCGGGACCTTTTTTCGATATGCAGCACCAGATAAAAATTCATCTTCCTCTACGGTGTGTGACATTCAGGAAGTCAGATGGTTAAGGTGCTGACTCTAACTTTTGAAATCTTTTTCAGATTGGCAGCCCAAGCAGCAGAACAAATATTATACATCCCCAGGTTTATGTAAGTATGATTTTCCTGTTGTCATTGTGTTTATAACTATTTTGTCTTTATCGCTCTTTCACAGTTCTCTTCACTCCCACCAGTGCGGGTGGTCTTTGCAGTGACTATGGAAGGCAGTGCACGGAAAGTCATCACTGTCCGGTCAGCCCTCATTGTGAGGAACAGACTTGAGACACCAATGGAACTAAGACTGGATAGCCCATCAGCTCCAGACAGTATGTTTTGATTGTCTAGCATATAGTAAATGCCTGAAAGTGTTAACCCTTATTTCTGTGGCAGAGCCAGTGGTGCTTCCTGCTATCATGCCAGGGGATTCGTTTGCTGTGCCTTTACACCTCACTTCTTGGCGGCTACAGGCCCGGCCCAAAGGATTGGGTGTATTTTTCTGTAAGGCTCCCATTCATTGGACCAATGTAGTGAAGACTGCAGAAATTAGTAGCAGTAAACGAGAGTGCCACTCTATGGACACAGAAAAAAGCCGATTTTTCAGGTATGTAGCACCACTGCAGTGACATGTCACTTCTGATGATTTTTACACCATTTTATCTTCATAGGTTTTGTGTGGCTATAAAGAAAGAGAATTATCCAGATTATATGCCCTCAAACATATTTTCTGACAGTGCAAAACAGATTTTCAGACAGCCTGGGCATACCATATATCTCCTGCCAACTGTGGTAATCTGCAACTTGCTACCCTGTGAACTTGATTTTTATGTTAAAGGAATGCCAATTAATGGGACGCTGAAACCTGGCAAGGAGGCAGCTCTCCATACAGCTGATACATCCCAGAACATTGAGCTGGGTAAGAATGTAGTCAGATGATCATTTGTCATACTCTGAAAGTTAATAGTTTGTATCTTCTTTAGGGGTATCACTGGAGAATTTCCCCCTCTGTAAAGAATTGCTCATTCCACCTGGAACCCAAAACTATATGGTGAGAATGCGACTCTATGACGTCAACCGTCGGCAGCTGAACCTCACCATCCGGATTGTGTGTCGAGCAGAAGGATCCTTAAAGATCTTCATTTCTGCTCCATATTGGCTGATTAACAAAACAGGTACATACAGGGGCTGCTCAAGTAGGTCTTTGTATTGATGTAAACTTTTCTCTCCTTCCTAAAGGGTTGCCACTGATCTTCAGACAGGACAATGCCAAGACAGATGCTGCAGGCCAGTTTGAGGAGCATGAGCTGGCCCGTAGCCTGAGTCCTCTCTTATTCTGCTATGCTGACAAAGAGCAGCCAAACCTGTGAGTACAGTTATTTATGGGAAGGGGAAATAAATATCTACATCTTTGCTTTTCTGCCCCACAGCTGCACGATGAGAATCGGAAGGGGGATTCATCCAGAAGGCATGCCGGGCTGGTGTCAGGGCTTCTCCCTGGATGGTGGTAGTGGTGTCCGAGCTTTGAAAGTCATCCAGCAAGGAAACCGCCCAGGGCTGATCTATAACATTGGTGGGTTACATTTGGGGCAGCGGGACAATCAGTAACTCATAAAAGTGGTTCTTGTTATTTGTAGGTATTGATGTCAAGAAAGGCCGAGGTCGATACATTGATACCTGCATGGTCATCTTTGCCCCCCGTTACCTGTTAGATAATAAATCATCTCACAAGCTTGCATTTGCACAGAGGGAATTTGCCAGGGGACAGGTGAGCAGTTTGCTTTTGAAGGATGAGAGTGCTTGACTAAAGCCTGTGATCCTATGTGTTTTAGGGAACAGCCAATCCCGAAGGTTACATTTCCACCCTTCCTGGTTCCAGTGTGGTGTTCCACTGGCCTCGGAATGACTATGATCAGCTATTGTGTGTCAGACTGATGGACGTTCCCAATTGTATTTGGTCTGGAGGCTTTGAAGTCAACAAGAATAATTCCTTCCATATCAACATGAGGTAAGTTTGAGACTCTAAATATAGACAAAAAGTATGTAGCCTCTTTTGTTTCCTTGTCCTGCAGGGATACCTTGGGAAAATGCTTCTTCCTACGAGTGGAAATTACTCTCCGAGGAGCTACGTATAGGATCTCATTTAGTGACACAGATCAGTTACCTCCTCCTTTCCGAATTGACAACTTTTCTAAGGTATCAAGTGGAGCTGAGAGCCAGTTTGACTGAGTCCTCTTTGTCCTCTCTGCCATCACTCTAGGTCCCGGTTGTCTTTACTCAGCATGGCGTAGCTGAACCCAGGCTCCGGACTGAAGTGAAGCCCATGACTTCATTGGATTATGCCTGGGACGAACCCACCTTGCCACCTTTTATCACTCTGACTGTTAAAGGGGCAGGGTCCTCTGAGATCAACTGCAACATGAATGATTTCCAGGATAATCGGCAGCTTTATTATGAAAATTTCATTTACATTGCTGCTACATATACATTCTCTGGGTAATTCTTGATTAAATTACTGTTCCTATAAATTTATGTAATATATATATTTTTTAAATTCTAGCTTGCAGGAGGGAACAGGCAGGCCTGTGGCTTCCAACAAGGCCATTACCTGTGCGGAGCTCGTTTTGGATGTCTCACCCAAGACACAAAGAGTCATTTTAAAAAAGAAGGTAAGAGAGCTTACAATCAGAGTTTAGAATACTCTTTCTCTTTTTGCTTGTACCTACTTAACAGGAACCAGGAAAGCGTTCTCAGCTGTGGAGGATGACAGGAACAGGAATGCTGGCCCATGAGGGCTCCTCAGTTCCTCACAATCCCAATAAGCCCTCAGCCGCCCGCTCCACCGAGGGGTCTGCCATCTTAGATATTGCTGGTCTCGCTGCAGTGACTGACAACAGGTAATTTTCTAGGCAACTTTTGATTCAAGCTCTTTCATGGTTCATTGTGTATTCCGTTTTCCAGATACGAGCCACTGATGCTGAGAAAGCCTGACCGCAGGCGAAGCACAACTCAGACGTGGAGTTTCCGAGAAGGAAAACTGACCTGTGGGTTACATGGGTTGGTCGTCCAGGTCAGTCGTTTTTGATCCCCAATTGCAGCAAGTTCTCACATGTCTCTACTCCAATGTCTTTTAGGCCAAAGGAGGACTTTCTGGTTTGTTTGATGGAGCTGAAGTTGTTCTTGGTCCTGACACTTCCATGGAGCTTTTGGGGCCAGTTCCACCTGAACAACAATTTATTAATCAAAAAATGAGACCTGGTTCTGGAATGTTATCCATCAGAGTCATCCCAGATGGACCAACTAGAGCACTCCAGGTGATAATTTGTCATAAGAGCTGATGTGAAACTCATCTTCTTGTGGTGTTTTATTTGACTTCAGATAACAGATTTCTGCCACCGGAAAAGCAGCCGTTCATATGAAGTGGATGAACTTCCTGTCACCGAACAAGAGCTGCAGAAATTAAAGAATCCAGATACAGAGCAGGAATTGGAAGTAAGGTCTAAATATTGTGAATTTATTTATTTAATCAGGGTGCCATATTTTGGTTTCCTTTCAGGTGCTTGTGAGGTTAGAAGGTGGAATTGGGTTGTCCTTAATTAATAAAGTCCCAGAAGAACTGGTCTTTGCAAGTCTTACAGGAATCAATGTGCACTATACACAGCTGGCAACCAGTCACATGCTTGAACTCAGCATACAGGATGTACAGGTAAGGGGGAAGTTCCAAAGCTGTTAGTCACCGTTTTTGCTTTGCTACCTTTCCATGGCCGTAGGTGGACAATCAGCTCATTGGTACCACGCAGCCCTTCATGCTCTATGTGACTCCCCTGAGCAATGAGAATGAGGTCATCGAGACCGGCCCAGCTGTGCAAGTCAACGCAGTGAAGTTCCCCAGTAAGAGTGCACTGACCAACATCTACAAGGTGGGCTGGTGGAGGAGGCTGGTGGGTTGATGCACACTTTAAATCAGAATTTCTTTATCTCTAGCATCTGATGATCACAGCTCAGAGATTCACAGTGCAAATTGAGGAGAAACTGCTCCTCAAGCTGCTAAGTTTCTTTGGCTACGATCAAGCAGAATCAGGTAATGTTGAATGTTCTATGTCTGTGTTTGGGTTTTTGTTTTTTTAATTCTTCCTTTGTACCAGAGGTGGAAAAATATGATGAAAACCTCCATGAAAAGACAGCTGAGCAAGGTGGAACACCAATTCGATACTACTTTGAAAATCTCAAAATCAGCATTCCTCAGATCAAGCTAAGTGTGTTCACCTCCAACAAGCTCCCATTGGATCTTAAGGTGAGCTGCTATTTGGGTAAATTTTTTTAGATTAAGTATGTCATTTCCTTTCTTCCCTAATTAGGCCCTAAAAAGCACCTTGGGGTTTCCTTTGATACGGTTTGAAGACGCTGTGATTAATCTAGATCCATTCACTCGGGTACATCCCTATGAGACCAAGGAGTTCATCATCAATGATATCCTCAAACATTTCCAGGAGGTGAGGCTTGGAGAAGTAATCATTGGCTGGAGTTGGACTTTTCTCTTCCTGTTCCATTTGGCAGGAACTCCTCAGCCAGGCAGCTCGAATCCTGGGATCAGTGGATTTTCTTGGCAATCCTATGGGGCTTTTGAATGATGTTTCTGAAGGGGTTACTGGACTGATAAAATATGGAAATGTCGGGGGCCTCATCAGAAATGTTACACACGGAGTATCAAACTCTGCTGCCAAGGTAAGGAAATAGAGGTGAAATTCCATTATAATAAAACTCTTCTCCTGCTTTTAACTCCTTCTAGTTTGCTGGAACATTATCAGATGGCTTAGGGAAGACGATGGACAATCGGCATCAGTCAGAGCGGGAGTACATCAGGTACCATGCAGCCACAAGTGGTGAACACCTTGTAGCCGGCATCCATGGCCTGGCTCATGGTAAGTCATGGGTGACATCAGGCTCTGCTGCTCAGGTTACAACAGCCCTTGTCTTTTTCACTAGGTATCATTGGTGGACTGACCAGTGTTATAACTTCGACAGTGGAAGGTGTGAAAACAGAAGGGGGTGTCAGCGGTTTCATATCTGGCCTTGGAAAAGGGCTTGTTGGCACTGTAACCAAGCCAGTGGCAGGCGCCCTGGATTTTGCATCAGAAACAGCCCAGGCGGTGAGAGACACAGCCACACTCAGCGGCCCCAGGTCAGTGGTGTGGGAAGAATGGCTTTTGCAGTCCTCTTGGCTTTATGTCCATTTACCCATCTAGGACTCAAGCACAGAGGGTTCGGAAACCGCGTTGCTGCACGGGGCCCCAGGGGCTGCTTCCCCGATATTCTGAGAGCCAGGCGGAAGGACAGGAGCAGCTCTTCAAACTCACAGACAACATACAGGACGAATTGTAAGTTAGAGCATGGGAAACCAGCCCTGTGGTGTCACTCCTGTGTTCCCGTCTCGCTTTGCAGCTTCATCGCTGTGGAGAACATTGACAGCTACTGCGTGCTCATCTCCTCCAAAGCTGTTTACTTCCTGAAAAGTGGAGACTACGTGGATCGAGAAGCCATTTTCCTAGAAGTCAAATACGATGACCTCTACCACTGCCTTGTCTCCAAAGACCATGGGAAGGTGTATGTGCAGGTGACCAAGAAAGCCGTGAGCACGAGCAGTGGAGTGTCCATCCCCGGCCCCTCCCACCAGAAGCCCATGGTGAGTGCCTGGCTGTTCTCAGGCTCCTGAGGGGACAGGTGACCCATCCTGTTCTCCTCCTTAGGTCCATGTGAAATCTGAGGTCCTTGCTGTCAAGTTGTCACAAGAAATAAACTACGCAAAGAGCCTCTACTATGAACAGCAGCTTATGTTAAGACTCAGCGAAAACCGAGAGCAGCTGGAGCTGGACTCCTGAAGCCCCGCTGCTGAGATGGGCGCTCCCGACACAGCGCAGACCCACCAGGAGGAAAGAGGCCCAGCTCTCAGCTGACGATGGAGGCAGAACCGGAGTCGGGTTTGGGGAAGTTGTCAAGGAATGAGGGAAAGTAAATCCTCATGAGGAAAAGTACAAATGGAAATCGTATTAATTTGTGAGGCAGGGAGTTATTTTAGATTATGGGAAATAATTTTTAAAGGTATTGGTTAAATAACGTTTAAAAACATGTACTGAGATGAATCTAATTTTTAGATTGCCCTGTATTTTGTTAACATGTATATATGTACAACAGTGTGTTTGTAAATATATAGGAACGTTTCTGAACAGGGTCTGTGCTATGTGTAAAGGTTTGTTAACTGTAAAGTAATATAAAGTTATATTGGATCTTCTATTGCACTAATTCTAGATGTCTAATTCAGGATACTGTCTATAGAAAGGCATTCTTAAAAGTTAAAGAATGTTACGTCTTAGTTTTGGAGACTAAAGTATTCCCAGTAAAGTGGGTTGAGGTGAGGGCTGTGGTCCTGAAAGGGACGCCTTTGACATCGTGGCTGTCCAGTTGGGCTGTGAGCTGTGGCACCCAGGACTGGCGCTGGCCCTTCAGAAGGATCTAGGAGAGGGGCTTGGGAGCCCACTTTTAATTTCTCACCCCCATTTTACAAAGAGTGCTTAGATTCTTACAAATTATGATGTAAGTTATCCATTTGGCTTTTTCCTAACTAGTCTTACCAAACTTAGGGGGAAACCTGTGCTCCATTACCACATGGGTGCAAGTCAGCATTGTAAGTTTTCTCAGGTTATTATTATTAGAGAGGTTGGAAACATTGGTAAACTCTGTTGATTGAGAAGGAAAAAAAAAGTCCCATTGAACTGTTGCAACAAATCAGAAATCCACATAAAAGTGCTCTCCTGCCTGGGCAGCAACAACCAAGAACAAAGCCCCGGGACTGTTTTCTTTTTAATAAAGCCACAGGCAGGCATCGTAGCTCCACAGCCCGAGGGGACACAGGATGGAAACCCCAGGATGAGAAGGGAGCAGGGAGAGTTCCAGAAAGGGGGATGAAATAGGAGTATTAAAAAGCTGCGTTGGTAAGTTTTTCATGGAACCAAGATTTGACAAAGGCATCTCTTATCCTTGGTTTTAAATTCCTGCTGGGAGCAAGGCCTGGTATGAGCGCCCTGGGTCTTGTTTTTGGTGTTTCGCTTTTCTGTAAGGATTAAGCAGATAGGGAGAAGGGAAAAGGGGCCTCACTTTAGAATGAATGAGTCACCTTGTGATTTTTAAATTTTTATTTTAATAAAGCTAATCAATTTCTACAACCTTGTCACATGTAGCTGAGTCTGGGATGACTCAGTGGATCAGTGGATGCGTGGAAGGTTTTGGTGTTTATAACTCATGACCCAAATCCTTCCAAGACACAAATGAAGCTAATCTTCTTCCCCTCCCTTTCCTCTCCCACTTCCCCTCTGTGTCTGTGTCTGTGTGTGTGTGTGTGTGTGTGTGTGTGTGCGCGCGCGCGCGTGCATGCAGAGAGGAAGGAAGGGAGCTTTAGCACAAGTAGCTACATAGTGTTCAAGGATCAGCTTTCTTGAACTCCGAGGCTTGGTTGCCTTTGCTGAACTCCAAGTTAGTGGATTGCAGAATGGAAACTTGGCTTTTGCGGCACTGGGTGAGTTTTAGTTTGTGTGTGTCTTGCTGGGGGGTGGTGATGATTGTCTCAGCACTCACGCACTGCACAAGATGGCAGCAGGATACAGCACTGCACAAGATGGCAGCTCCTCTGCAGCTTCCTCCTCAGCCTCCCTCCTTGCACCCCCACAGGTTTGGCTTGTGGTTTTTGTCATCAGTAACCTACTGCCTGAGATCATGATCTCTTAAAAGATGAGACTCTCGGAAGGGTTGATTGTATGCGTCAGTGAGCCTTCTATCACCTTCTGGAACAAAGTCACTTGAAATCTCTTGATGAGATTAAGGAGTTTAGTGTTACTAAGAAAATCTGCTTTGGGCCGCAGCAGTGCTGGGTGTTCTCAGACCTGACTGAGGAAGTTAGCTGCGGGCTGCCCTGTGGGCTGGTGCTTCAGGAGGAATCCAGAGAAGTGTTCAGATGCCCCCCTTGGGCTCCTTTCTAATTTTAATCAGCTCTTTAAATAGCTGCCCATCTCCTGTGATTGCACAACCAAGCACTTTGACATTTGCACCTTAGGAGAGGCAGATGTTAAAATGGAATCCAAAGACCACCTAGGGCGGGGCTGGGTGGGAGATGGGAGGGCCAACTGCGAGCTGCTCCACTTCTCAGCTCTCCCCTGCCCTGCAGCCCTGGGCCAGACAAGGCCAGAAGGTTTCAGGGGCATTTGACATCCCCTCCTGGTTCTCACCAGGAAAACATCCAAAGCTTTGGAGGAAACAGGCCCTGCCCCTGGCTCCTTAAATGCCCCGTCTCTTTGTAAACTGATATTCAGCCAGCAATGCCTAAGACTTTGTTAAGATCATTTCTACTGCTTTTCTTTCTGCTTCAAACACACAGTTCGTCTCTGAGGAAAGTAAAATAAATGGAATAAGAGTAAATTGGGTAAGGAGATATCCAAAGCTACCCAGTCCCTTGACCCAGCACAGTTGGCCGACCCGTGTCACTCCCTGGCTGTCGCTGCTTCTCTGTGCTCACTGAAGGGTGAGCCAGGCCAGTGCTTCCCCAGCCCCTGGGCCTGGTCACTACACAGTGGAAAACAGACAAGCGGCCCCTTCCCCAAATCCCAAGAGTGTCTTGCTGCTTGGTGGGTGCTCATCGCAATGTTCTGAAGGCTCCAGGGCCACTTTGTTTGTAAGTATGATCTGGGCCTCAAAATACCATAGTAGCTGCTTGATAAAATTCTAAAAATATCTGGTTCTCTATTATGTAAACACTATTACAGTCACCAGTGTGTGAAGACTCTTGAGTCTGGTTCTCATATCAGAGTCATCATTTTTCTTCCTGTGGAATAAAATGCCTTGTGGACTTCCCAAACTTGTTCTTTTGTTTTCTTCTGGTCTCTTGGT